TGGTTTGAAGACAAATATAATCCAGGTGGGATGGTACTGGTTTTTCTCCTACTTTTATAAGAAAGTAACACATTCTGTTGGGGTTAAAAGTAGTATGGCTGCTAGGCACCACCTCCACTTCGTGCTGGATGAGTTGGCCCAGGTGAAGCCCTTTATGTTGCCTGGGTTTAAATTCTAGCTCATCACTTATGCATGTGCCTCAGTTTCCCTCCTCTGTAAGATGGGGATGACTGCAGCACCCACGTGATGGGGCTGTGGTCCTGCTTGAAAGGGGCTTGGCACAGCGCCTGGTGCATAGCAAGTACTTGGTGAGGGCTGGCTGCCTGGTTGCGTGTGAGTTTTCCATCCTCCTGTGCGGGAGGCAAGAGGGACACCTTCTATCCTCATAATACAGGCAGGAAAACTGAGGTTCCAAGCAAGGGAAAGGACCTGCCCACGGCCGCCTAATACGCAGTGGAACCAGGACTCCAAGGCCACAGACCCAGCGACTCCCAGGCCCTGAACGGTGACGGAGGTGCAGGGTCAGTGATCCCAGTCACAGACCAGAGCAGGAGGGTCGGGGAGGGGAAGCGCCAGGCCAGGCCAGGGCCTCCTGCCTCCGGTTCTGCCCGGGTGGAAACTCTGAAACAGGACGGACTTGGCCCTGGGCACCTCCAGGCTGTGAGAACTGAGGTTTTTCAGTCTCTCTGAGTCTCAGTCAAGTGGAGATGAGGAAAAGATACCAAGAATGACAAGCACCTGGCACAGCCCGCGCCTCACAGCGTGGTCAATGGATGATTTTTTGGAAAGGGTGGGTGATGGGAAGGGTGTGAGTAGAAAGAGCCACGAGATTGCCCGCCATCCCCCACACTGCCTGGAAGCAGAGCCCACAGGCCCCAGCTGGCCCCTCCCCGGGGACTTGGCCAAAGTGTCAGACCTGGAAGAATCGTTGCATCACTGGGCACTCACGGGTTAATGACAGGGAGTGGACAGGACCTGGGTATTTAACTAATTAGGAGGCTCCCTGAGATCAGAGGTGGCCCTGCTGCTTTCTTCTGCTGCCTTTTATGCTCCTTGTGCACCTCCCTTCCCCCCAACCTGGGATGAAATCTCCCCACGTGCTGGTGTTCCTTTGCCTCCTGGGTAAGTGATCTTTGTGACCTTCAGCCTTCTGCCTCCCTCTCCCTCTCCCTCTCCCTCTCTGCAGTGGCTCTGGTCACCGGGAACCTGGTTCAGTTTGGGGTGATGATCGAGAAGATGACAGGCAAGTCCGCCCTGCAGTACAACGACTATGGCTGTTACTGCGGCATCGGTGGCTCCCACTGGCCGGTGGACCAGACTGACTGGTGAGGAAGCAGCCTGCAGGGGGACCTCCATGAGGTCCCTCCAGGTCAACCATGACCCTTACAGGTGCTGCCACGCCCACGACTGCTGCTACGGGCGTCTGGAGAAGCTGGGCTGTGAGCCCAAACTGGAAAAGTATCTTTTCTCTGTCAGCGAACGTGGCATTTTCTGCGGTAGGTGGAGAGCCCTGAAGTGACCTAGACACCTGTGGTCCCTGACTCACTTTGTCCCATCCAGCCGGCAGGACCACCTGCCAGCGGCTGACCTGCGAGTGTGACAAGAGGGCTGCCCTCTGCTTTCGCCGCAACCTGGGCACCTACAACCGCAAATATGCCCATTATCCCAACAAGCTGTGCACCGGGCCCACCCCGCCCTGCTGAGGCTATGCTCGGCCTCCCCCCCGTCCCTGGAGGTCCCGCCTCGGGCTGCTGTAGTCCCAGGCCTGGGGAACATTGGCACCAAAGGCCCTCCCTTTGGAAAATTCCTTTCCTGCAAACTCATCCCTCCTTGAGAGCTCAGAGATATGTCCTGGACCATCACTAGCCTCCCAGGCTACCCCTTCTCTGTAGAAAGAACCCTGCCCCAGGAGCCATGGACCCTTCAGCACCCAGAAGACTGTCACTAGCTTCTGGGATCTCAGCTCCCTCTTCTGAATAAGTGAATAATGTTTTCCCATAATTCTAATGTTCTTTGAGTCTCAAATTCTGTCA